CACAACCGTAAGACTACACATTCACACAAGAAAGGCACATGCACAGGAAAGCAGACACGCACACACACACAAACCCCCAGAAATGCACACACGCAGACAGGTAGACACATACCCTTAAAATCACACGCACACAGAAATACACTCGGAAGACATAACGCTGACACAAGCAGGCAGACATCAACGAACACACCCCCCCCCCAAAAATATAAGCGCGCAGAAACCCACTGACGGACACCATGCAGACACACAAGCGTACACATACACCCAGACCCCCAAGAACATATGCAGACCCTGCGCGCGCACACACATTACACGCGCGCACATGCACATTCGCGGCCCCAGCGTCTGCTTCTTCCGCGGGACTCTGCCCCGGGGCGCCGGGGCAAGGGGCGGGGTAAAGACGGCCCTCCCCTGGGCCACCGGCCGGCCTCCCTCCCCCGGGAGACTCACCGGGCCCAACGGGATGAGCGGGCGGGCCCCGCCCAGGCGGAACCAGCAGCCGCACAGCGCCCCGACCATGGCTGCCTCCGCAGCTCCGCGGGCCGCTCCGGCTCTAGGCGGCCAGGAGCGCGGCCATCTCGGCGCGCCTGCGCACTCCGCAGCCGCGGGCCTGCAACCCAGTTACCGAGTCGTCTGCGTGGAGGGGGTGCTGGGGGCAGAGCCCCAGCGCTCTCTGGCCCGCTCCCCGCCCAGATTTTCGGAACTGTTTTTGGCTTGAGAGCCGGCGGAGAGCCATGTGGCTTCTTCTCAGTGGAACATCTCCACCCTGGCTCAGTTCTCTGGCCTGTATAATGGAGTTAAGGATAAAACCCACCGCACAGGGTTGTCCTAGGTTCTTAAGGACGGGTCAAGCCTCAGAACAGTGTCCGGAGCAGAGGCCTCGTTGTGTAAATGCCAGATATTGTTATGCAGCAGCTCCAGGTCTTGGCCGACCCACTTTCCTGACTCCTACCCACTCCTCCCCACCCCCTCCCCGACGCACACCCACGGTCAGAGCCTGGGCTGGCCCTGGGCTCGTTCACGTCTACTCATGGCGCCTGCCCTGGTTGGCGATGTGTTACCAACGTCTGGCCTGTCCCAGCCCAAGGCTCCGCGTGGCGACCAGGCCCAGCACTGGGAGGCTGTGCAGAGCGTGGCGTTTACTGCTTATTGCTACTCTGCAGAGGTTGGCAACATCTGACCCGCTCTACTGGCAGGAAACAGGCTCGGGGGCATTGGGAAAACGATCAAGGCCACTTGGCTGGACACTGGCGGAGCCTCGCACTCAAACCTGTCGGGCCTCAACTCCGTGCCAGGCCAACAAGTTGCCCTGGGCAGTTCAAGCTGGGGATAAGGGGGATGGGGAGCAGGAAGACAGCAGCAAGGATGCGATCCCGAAGGAACTTTCCTCCTCAGACTGCTCCATGTCCATGTGGGGCAGGTCGCTGAAGAGTTCGAAACCGTGCTCAGCACCGCGTTTGGGGCATGTGAGACCGAGAGGCTTTGGGAAACTGACGCCGCTGTGAGAACGAGTTTAGCGGAGTCTATGGACGCTGCGAGCTTGTGGCCACAAGAGGGCGCCCCGGAGCACGGCCCAGTCCCCGCCCCCGCTGGATGGGGCCCGGCCTCTTCCCAGCGTTCCTCCTCCGGCCCCAGGTCACCGCCAGCACGCGCCTGCTTCCCGTCTGCGCGAGTCCACGCAGCTCCCCAGGTACCCGCCCTGCACTCCTGACCCTTTCTTCTGTCTTGTCTCTTTCACACCTGAATCCCTGCAGGTCTGGGGCACTCCAAGGAAGCAGCAGCCCCTGCCCCTATTGGGGAGCTGGCCCCTGGCAGCTTCCTGGCGGCTGTGGTGGATGCCTTGGAGCTGGGCCCCCCGGTTGTGATCAGTCCATCACTGAGTGGCATGTACTCCCTGCCCTTCCTCACGGCCCCTGGCTCCCAGCTCCCGGGCTTTGTGCCAGTGGCCCCCATCTGCACTGACAAAATCAATGCTGCCAACTATGCCAGTGTGAAGGTACCCTTGTGTGGGAAGCTGAGGTGCCCCTGACTCTGCCCCACCCCCCTATCCTTCCTCTCAGACTCCAGCTCTGATTGTATATGGAGACCAGGACCCCATGGGTCAGACCAGCTTTGAGCACCTGAAGCAGCTGCCCAACCACCGGGTGCTGATCATGAAGGGGGCGGGGCACCCCTGTTACCTGGACAAACCAGAGGAGTGGCATACAGGGCTGCTGGACTTCCTGCAGGGGCTCCAGTGAAGCCCAGCACTGCTGCAGGGGGTGGGCTGCCTGCCTGCTCTGAGCTCTCTCTTGCACGCTCTCTCTTCTCTCCCAGGCTCTGGCTCATGCACATGCAACAGGTGCGTCTGTCTATATGTCTGGGTTCTTGTCTTTTGTGGTCTGTTTGTCTTTTCTACCTCTTTCTCTTGCAGTGATAGACTGAGGGGGTAAAATCAAGAGAAAAAACTCTCAGGAATCAAGGAACATAATCCTGTGGAGGGTAATCCATTACATGAGCTTCTCCTGTTCTTCCACTTTCCTGCCTGGCTTTCACTCCTTCCCCTGCTCTGCCCAGCCTTTCCCTCCCACCCACTCCTCCTTCTGCAAATGCCCTGAAGGCCAGCCCTTACCCCAACACCCACTTCCCCACCTCCTTAGGCCCCAGATACATACATGCCCACATGCACGCTTACATGTTTAGAGCCATCCTTGTTTCCAAATATGACCCTTCGCTTGAGGGCAACTGCATAGGTACATCTAACTCTGGACTGGCATGCACATTGTCATGTGCAGCTTTGCATATACACACATGCATACATGAGCCTCCACACAAGCACTTGCACACATGTGGACTCCTAACCATGCTAACCTCACTGGCTGGGAAGGTGGGGACCCCATGGGCCAGCCCTTGCAGGAGGCCCTTTTGCAAGGCTTAGGGTGTGGCCAGCCCTGAAAGCTACTTGGACACAGGTTTCAGCTGGCCCCAGCCCAGAAGTGACCCCCAGAAAGGGAGGGCCACCGCTTTGCCCCCTGCTTTTACCCTTCCTTCTGGGTGCTCTACACCTCAGGTTACCAGGCCTGAGGCATCTCAGCCAAGCTTGTTTCCTGCTCTGAGGCTTGTGGGGTGGGAGCCAGAGTGGAGGTCGGTGAAATAAAGTGATGCAATTAGACCCCACCGGCTCCTGCTTCTAAAGAGCGCCGCCCCTC